ACAGGAAAGAAAAGGAACAAATCACTAATACCTGCATGAAACTCAAAAGCATTATGTTAAGTGCCAGGAGCCAAAAATCTGTACATATTTCATGATTTCATTTCTGTGACATTCCAGAGAAGGCAAAACTGTGGAGACAGAAATCAGATCAGTGGCTGCCAGGGGCTGGGTGTGAGGTGAGAGACTTTAGACAAGGGAAATTTCTCGCAGTGATAGAAATGTTCTATATTTTGATCGTTTGGTGGTTACACAACTATACATGTTTGTCAAAACTCAGAATTGTACACCTCACAGGGTGAATATTACTGTATGTTAATTATACATCAATAAATCTTACTTTTCAAACATTGGAGGAAAGAATGTCCTATAATATACTTCGTTATGTGTACAGTCCTTTGGGATAAGGAGCTAATCGACTGACTACTCAACCAGTAAATACCTATTCCAAATTTTTTGCCTCTATGTCCTGTTGTTCACAATAGCACGTAATATGATTTTTTGCTAATATAGAATGCTTCTCTGCTTGCAGCTTAAAATTTTTTTTTAATTAGAAGGGCACTGAACACTTCTCTTCTAAAAAGTTCAACTAACTGTTGCTCTGCCTCAAGGAATGGGGGAAAGCACCAAGAGAATAATAAGTCAGGACTGGGCTATTAAATAGCCCAGAAGCACAGAGAGGTGTGGGAGGTGGGGGGATTCTTGCTTTGGTCTCCAACAGGCGAGAAGCACTGCAGTCCTATAGCAGGTCATTGTGTCGATAATAGGCGTTATCTTGGTTTGGAGAGAATGTCCAACTCTGGATTGTTCAGTGTTAGTCAGACTTGTGTGGTTAAGGACGGCCTAACATTCACTTAATTAAAACACCAGTCAGATACACGCAGAGATTGAGGCGTGCAAGTCTCTGGGAGCAGGCGGACGCGACTGCCCACGCCCCACACCCGCCGGCCCTCCCTTCTCATTGGCCGCTGCCCAGCTGCTCCGACGCCCGCTTCTATAAGAGACAGGCAGCGCGGGGCCGCCGGCCGACCCAGCCTGCACCTACTGGCGCCCGAGGTGAGTGAGGCGGCCCTTCCCGCGGGCACCGGTTTAGCCCGTAGTCTTTGTTTTCATACTTTAGTTTTAGAGAATTACTCCAAATTCATCATGATTGAAGACAATAAGGAGAACAAAGACCATTCCTTAGAAAGGGGAAGAGCAAGTCTCATTTTTTCCTTAAAGAATGAAGTTGGAGGACTTATAAAAGCCCTGAAAATCTTTCAGGTAAGCATTTTCTGTATTTTTGCACAGAATTCTACATGAAATCTTTTCCCTGTGCTTTACACAGGAGAAGCATGTGAATCTGTTACATATCGAGTCCCGAAAATCAAAAAGAAGAAACTCAGAATTTGAGATTTTTGTTGACTGTGACATCAACAGAGAACAATTGAATGATATTTTTCATCTGCTGAAGTCTCATACCAATGTTCTCTCTGTGAATCTACCAGATAATTTTACTTTGAAGGAAGATGGTAAGTTCAAAATGTGAAAATACTACTTAGAAGTTTTTATTTTATTTTATTTTAAATTTTACAGGTATGGAAACTGTTCCTTGGTTTCCAAAGAAGATTTCTGACCTGGACCATTGTGCCAACAGAGTTCTGATGTATGGATCTGAACTAGATGCAGACCATCCTGTAAGTATTTTCTTTTTTTTTAAGAGCAAGTCTGGATATTTAAAAACATATCTTTAATTATCAGGGCTTCAAAGACAATGTCTACCGTAAACGTCGAAAGTATTTTGCGGACTTGGCTATGAACTATAAACAGTAAGTATATTTAAAAAAATATAGTCAACTTTTTCAAAACAACTCCTTCCCTTTATCTCATTAGTGGAGACCCCATTCCAAAGGTTGAATTCACTGAAGAGGAGATTAAGACCTGGGGAACCGTATTCCAAGAGCTCAACAAACTCTACCCAACCCATGCTTGCAGAGAGTATCTCAAAAACTTACCTTTGCTTTCTAAATATTGTGGATATCGGGAGGATAATATCCCACAATTGGAAGATGTCTCCAACTTTTTAAAAGGTAATAAGCTAATTAATTTTTTGTAAGGGAGTAGATTTTCTTTGTTTTCTCCTTTGCTTTGCAGAGCGTACAGGTTTTTCCATCCGTCCTGTGGCTGGTTACTTATCACCAAGAGATTTCTTATCAGGTTTAGCCTTTCGAGTTTTTCACTGCACTCAATATGTGAGACACAGTTCAGATCCCTTCTATACCCCAGAGCCGTAAGTACTTCTATTTCAGCCAGGAATTCATCTGCAGCGTGACAAACTTGTACCTCTCTTTCAGAGATACCTGCCATGAACTCTTAGGTCATGTCCCGCTTTTGGCTGAACCTAGTTTTGCCCAATTCTCCCAAGAAATTGGCTTGGCTTCTCTTGGCGCTTCAGAGGAGGCTGTTCAAAAACTGGCAACGGTATAAATCTGGAATTAGCTATATTTTCACCTTGTGTGAGAATAATATTGATGTTCTTTTGCAGTGCTACTTTTTCACTGTGGAGTTTGGTCTATGTAAACAAGATGGACAGCTAAGAGTCTTTGGTGCTGGCTTACTTTCTTCTATCAGTGAACTCAAAGTAAGAGTTGCAAATCTTTGTATATAACCATAATTCTTTGATTCACTGACTCTTTGTCTTCTAGCATGCACTTTCTGGACATGCCAAAGTAAAGCCCTTTGATCCCAAGATTACCTGCAAACAGGAATGTCTTATCACAACTTTTCAAGATGTCTACTTTGTATCTGAAAGTTTTGAAGATGCAAAGGAGAAGATGAGGTACAGTATATCTTCTTCACGCCTTCATTTTCATTGATTGTCTCCTATTTGTTTTCTTAAATAGAGAATTTACCAAAACAATTAAGCGTCCATTTGGAGTGAAGTATAATCCATATACACGGAGTATTCAGATCCTGAAAGACACCAAGAGCATAACCAGTGCCATGAATGAGCTGCAGCATGATCTCGATGTTGTCAGTGATGCCCTTGCTAAGGTCAGCAGGAAGCCGAGTATCTAACAGTAGCCAGTCATCCAGGAACATTTGAGCATCAATTCGGAGGTCTGGGCCATCTCTTGCTTTCCTTGAACACCTGATCCTGGAGGGACAGCATCTTCTGGCCAAACAATATTATCGAATTCCACTACTTAAGGAATCACTAGTCTTTGAAAATTTGTACCTGGATATTCTATTTACCACTTATTTTTTTGTTTAGTTTTATTTCTTTTTTTTTTTGGTAGCAGCTTTAATGAGACAATTTATATACCATACAAGCCACTGACCACCCATTTTTAATAGAGAAGTTGTTTGACCCAATAGATAGATCTAATCTCAGCCTAACTCTATTTTCCCCAATCCTCCTTGAGTAAAATGACCCTTTAGGATCGCTTAGAATAACTTGAGGAGTATTATGGCGCTGACTCATATTGTTACCTAAGATCCCCTTATTTCTAAAGTATCTGTTACTTATTGCTGAATTTGTGCCAAGCTCAATCACATTCACACTAAAATTTAACAGGAGACCCTGCTGTCTTTGTTGCTAGCATGAGCAAAAGTATAGAGGCCTTTGCACATGGAGGATACCTAGTAAAGAGCAAGTAGTCTAGTTTCAAGTGTAGTATCTTGTAGGGAAATGGGAGTAGCTAAGCCTGGAAAGGTTGAATGGGGCATAATCATTAAGACTAGGCTAAAAATTCGAGACTTTATTTTTTAGGCATTAGGGAGCCCCTTCCCAAGTGACTATCTTCCTTGAAACTTTGTTTTCTTTCAATGACATCACACGATACTGGTTTTATTCTGGACTATCTATCCTACTCATGGGTCCAAGGGAAACTTAGTAGAGATGCGACTTGCATGGGGCTGTACTCAGACATGTGGTCCTAGGTATTATAATGGGATTGTCCCCAGATTAACAGGAAGCATTGTTATCAAAGGAAGAGTTCAAACTGAGATAGATAAGAGAAGCACAAAGTAAAAGATAGAAAAAACAGTGCTGAGTACTTTATTTCTAAGGTATAAGGTGAGGCCATAAACAGAAAGGTATGCAATGAGAGTAGAGGCTGCAGAAAAGGGGAGGAAATAGAATGTCAGAAAGGTCAAGAAGAGTGGTTTAGGACTGAGACTGTAAGTAATGTAAGGATTGCCAAGGAATGGTTTTTATGCAGAGTCAGCTGTGTAGCACAGGGAGTAAGCAGTCCTGTTATAAATGGGTGAAGCTGAACTCCAAAATACAAACTTATGTCTCTTTAATTTGCCCCTTTCCTCCCTCTAGTCACTAAATGAAGATGTTCTTCAAGTTTCTGTCTTTGCACTTCTACTCTTTTTGCCATCTCTTCATGGGGAATGTCACCCAGATACATGACTTCAGTTCTTATTTTGAATGACTCCTCTATTTGCAGTTATAACCCTGACATCTTTCTTGAATTTTTTTGCCCCTTAATTCCAACGAACTCCTGGATGTCTATGTAGATGTCTCATAATTTAGGCCAATGCTGTACAACTTCATGTGGCATCATCCACATAGAATGAATAGGGGTTGTTCAATATGACAGCCCTGCCAAGCATCTCAAATTGAACAGGTCTATAAAGGAACTCAGAATCACTTGAATATCACAGTCCATCAGCTTCCTTTCCCAGTAATTTAATTTCCATTAATGGTATATTAAACATCGTATTTTCAATCATTTTTAGGTTTAGTCAGCTACTTAAAAATAGGCTTTTTCTTCACATAAATAAATTGTATACCATTTAATGTGTTTTATTTCAACAGACTAATAGATCTTTTAACACTTCTTAGTCCTCAAAATAAATTATTAAAAACTTTGTATTTCATGTCATATTATATAAGGAAATAGAATTTTGAAGAATAATTCATGCTGTTTTAAATTTTTACATTGTACATTTTAATAGCTAATCAACTCTTAAGTATACATTTGATGGTAAATAGATGCTAGCTAATCTAGAATCATTTGAAATATTGATTATCTGATTTATAGTTTGGTTGCAAGGAAATCTACTGTAAGCAAATCATAATAGATAGCAAATCTTAGAACATGTAGAAAAAAAGAAATTAAAAAAAGCAAATCTTAGAACATGTAGAAAAAGGAAATTAAAAAATAGATAGCAAATAACACAAATTATGCATACTATATGTGGTTATTTTCATACAACTTTGATAACGGTGAAGAATCATACTTATTGAATTTTAAAATGATGATGTTTAAAATCACTCTATGACTAAAGCACATGAGAATAAATGTTAAAGGCACAGCCTTATAATCCACAACTTCAGAACAATGGAATTTTTTTTTTTTTTTTTTTTTTTTTTTTTTTTTTTTTTTTTTTGAGACGGAGTCTTGCTCTGTCGCCCAGGCTGGAGTGCAGTGGTGCGATCTTGGCTCACTGCAAGCTCCACCTCCCAGGTTCACGGCATTCTCCTGCCTCTGTCTCCTGAGTAGCTGGGACTACAGGCGCCCGCCACCACGTCCGGCTCATTTTTTGTATTTTTAGTAGAGACAAGGTTTCACCGTGTTAGCCAGGATGGTTTCAATCTCCTGACATTGTGATCTGCCCACCTCGGCCTCCCAAAGTGCTGGGATTACAGGCGTGAGCCACTGCACCCGGCCAAACATTGGAAATTTTTAATGATGGATTTCAGTTCTTCTCACCTCTGGGTATTTGTAATATTTGGTAAATCAGGAGTCCTGAGAGTCTTAGAATTTTCATGCATTTTAAATATATGTCTTCAAAGCACCTAGGAATATGTAAATAGTTACCCAAATGTGAGAACAGAATTGAACTAAAAGCTTCGTTTATAATTTTTTTTTTTTTTTGAGACAGAGTCTCACTCTGTTGCCCAGGCTGGAGCGCAGTTGCGTGATTTCAGCTCGCTGCAACCTGGGACTGCAGGCGTGCTTCACCATGCCCCGCTAATTTTTGTTTTTTTAGTAGAGATGGGGTTTCGCCATGTTGGCCAGGCTGGTCTCGAACTTCTGACCGCAGGTGATCCATCCGCCTCGGCCTCCCAAAGTGCTGGGATTACAAGCATGAGCCACCATGCCCAGCCGGTTAATAATTCTTAATCAGTAAATCATTATTCAAAGACATAGTTAATATCTTCATGACTTCTTAAGGATGCTCAAAAGCTGGTCTTCAGAATACCTACATTTCTTTATCTACATATTCTGTCATTTGGAGTTATACAAGTAGTAATGACACACCAAAATGTAAATAATTATTGTTAGCTTTTAAGTTGGCTTCCAAATTCAAAAAAGAAAAAAATCCTGAATTCTCTAAAGGAACATATGATAGAGTCCATATGTTAATTCATAGGAAGTGTTTAAGGTACTATGGTCTATTTTGGTCTAATCTTTGTTTTACTATGTAATATATATTTATGATTTACAAGTTTGTTATTCAGTGGGATAATAAATGAACACAAAATTTATGTTCTCAACCAATGTTTACTTTTTTTCAAACATACGTTAA